CCCAAATGACGCCCAGCCTTCCTGCCCCGTTCCACCGCTTTCCCACGGCCCCGCCCCTCTACAGAGTTGGTTTATTCCCCGCAGCCACCGCTTCTTTCCCCAAAGAGAAAAAGGTGCTGCTGCGCCTTTTCAAGCCTTGGACCTTTACGCCCGCACTTTCCTCTGCCCAGAAAGCTTACTGCTTAACTCCAGTACAACTTACTGGTGCGCCTGGATCCACCCCCGTCTCCACTCTGCTTAAGACACAGGAGGCTGATAGGCTGGAAGAATGAATAGATGACATAAAATAGTCATTGTTATCCCCACATAACTTGGCAGCAAGATTGTGGAACTCTGCAGTCAGACAGATCGGGTTCCAATACCAGTTCTTCCACTTACTAGCTGGGTAAACTTCCTTCATCCTTCTGAGAGTTCAAGAAACGTTTGCTGAACGAATGAATAAGATGTTTTGCAGAGATAATGCTTGTATCGTGCCTGGCCCAAAATCAGCGCTCAATGGAATTACTGGTCTCCCTACTATATGCCTGCCACCTTCTCTATTTATGCAGGTTCTGAGTTCCTCGCAGCGGGGGAACATCTGGCTCGGTTCTATCTCCCCAAGGCGCTGGGTTCCCAGAAGTTTCTAGAATGAATACGGAGGGCTACATATTTCACATGCGCGGGGCGGGGAAACTGCTGGGCGATTACAGATTCCCGATGGAGCTGGCCCCTTCGTGGCGACCACAAGTCCTATCACGCCACAAGAATCTCGGCTTGTTCACCTACAAATGAAGGCCGACGATACTTGCAGACCGAGTCTGACATCTATGGGACCCCACTCCTACCCTGCGCCTCAGGGGCCGGGACAACCGTGACCCGTACCGACTCCTCGCGCCTCCGGGATCAACCTCAGACCCCTGTGGGCTCCCGGGGAAGACGCATGCGCACTGCTCCCTCCTCGTCTCCTTCCCTTCGTTAATTAGTCCATCGCATTTCAAGTGCTGGATCCTTTTTGTCCCCTACTGCGTGCGGTGGCAGCTTCCTTGCGGAAGTGGTGACCGTGAGAGAAGAAGATGGCGGCCCCTGTAGTGGCGCCGCCTGGTGTGGTGGTTAGTCGGGCTAACAAGCGCAGCGGCGCGGGGCCGGGAGGCAGCGGTGGCGGGGGAGCCAGAGGGGCGGAGGAGGAACCGCCGCCGCCCCTACAAGCAGTTCTGGTGGCCGATAGCTTCGATCGCCGCTTCTTCCCCATCTCCAAGGACCAGCCTCGGGTGAGCGCCGCGCACGCGAGCAGCCAGAGGGCCCTCAAGTTTTTTTTCATCTTGTATCCTTCAGGTCCTCTTGCCCCTGGCCAATGTGGCATTAATTGACTACACTCTGGAATTCCTGACTGCCACAGGTGTACAGGAAACATTTGTCTTTTGTTGCTGGAAAGCTGCTCAAATCAAAGAACATTTACTGTAAGGCCCTGCAACTTTTCTTTCCATGTTTCACACTCATTCCCCTCACCCTCCCTTCCTTTAGGAAGTCAAAGTGGTGCCGCCCTACATCTCTCAATGTGGTTCGAATAATTACATCAGAGCTCTATCGATCACTGGGAGATGTCCTCCGTGATGTTGATGCCAAGGCTTTGGTGCGCTCTGACTTTCTTCTGGTGTATGGGGATGTCATCTCAAACATCAATATCACCAGAGCCCTTGAGGAACACAGGTCAGGATGGGAAAATGACAGGAACAAGGGTTTTTTGCAGTTCTGTCCCTCCTGTCCTTTATAGGTTGAGACGGAAGCTAGAAAAAAATGTTTCTGTGATGACGATGATCTTCAAGGAGTCATCCCCCAGCCACCCAACTCGTTGCCACGAAGACAATGTGGTAGTGGCTGTGGATAGTACCACAAACAGGGTTCTCCATTTTCAGAAGACCCAGGGTCTCCGGCGTTTTGCATTTCCTCTGGTGTGTGGATATCTGGGGTCCTTTGAGATGGGCAAATTAAAGTCCTTGTAACTTCTCCCCACAGAGCCTGTTTCAGGGCAGTAGTGATGGAGTGGAGGTTCGATATGATTTACTGGATTGTCATATCAGCATCTGTTCTCCTCAGGTGAGCTCTTTAGGGCTGGGGCTGCACACCCATAATTCTAGCCCACTCCACTTCCCTTCCACAGGTGGCACAACTCTTTACAGACAACTTTGACTACCAAACTCGAGATGACTTTGTGCGAGGTCTCTTAGTGAATGAGGAGGTGAGAAAAGTCTTCCAATGCCTCTTTAGGAGGCTTAGGTGACCTCCCTTTCCTTCTCATTCAGATCCTAGGGAACCAGATCCACATGCACGTAACAGCTAAGGAATATGGTGCCCGTGTCTCCAACCTACACATGTACTCAGCTGTCTGTGCTGACGTCATCCGCCGATGGGTCTACCCTCTCACCCCAGAGGCGAACTTCACTGACAGCACCACCCAGAGCTGCACTCATTCCCGGCACAACATCTACCGAGGGCCTGAGGTCAGCCTGGGCCATGGCAGCATCCTAGAGGAAAATGTGCTCCTGGGCTCTGGCACTGTCATTGGCAGCAATTGCTTTATCACCAACAGTGTCATTGGCCCCGGCTGCCACATTGGTGAGCACAGGTGGGGAATCAAGCCAACTATCAGTTACCCAGAGGTCTTCCCATCCTGAGCCAGGTGATAACGTGGTGCTGGACCAGACCTACCTGTGGCAGGGTGTTCGAGTGGCGGCTGGAGCACAGATCCATCAGTCTCTGCTTTGTGACAATGCTGAGGTCAAGGAACGAGTGACACTGAAACCACGCTCTGTCCTCACTTCCCAGGTGAGACCTGATCTATACTGTGCACAGGCCCTCCCTAATGGTTCTGTGTTTTTTTTCCCCTTAGGTGGTCGTGGGCCCAAATATCACGCTGCCTGAGGGCTCGGTGATCTCTTTGCACCCTCCAGATGCAGAGGAAGATGAAGATGATGGCGAGTTCAGTGATGATTCTGGGGCTGACCAAGAAAAGGACAAAGTGAAGATGAAAGGTGTGAGACTCAACAGGTGTGGGGCATCTGTGGGGCCCTCTCTATAGATCATTGCCTTTTCCAGGTTACAATCCAGCAGAAGTAGGAGCTGCTGGCAAGGGCTACCTCTGGAAAGCTGCAGGCATGAACATGGAGGAAGAGGAGGAACTGCAGCAGAATCTGTGGGGTGAGCTAGGCCTGATGCCTGCCCTTCTCCTCTTTCTTTTTCCTCACCCATTATGGCTTCTCAGGACTCAAGATCAACATGGAAGAAGAGAGTGAAAGTGAAAGTGAGCAAAGTATGGATTCTGAGGAGCCGGACAGCCGGGGAGGCTCCCCTCAGATGGATGACATCAAAGGTGAGTGGCAGGGGAGAAATGCGCTGGACCAGGGCCCATGAACTTATCCTTGCTTTGATTTCAGTGTTCCAGAATGAAGTTTTAGGAACACTACAGCGGGGCAAAGAGGAGAACATTTCTTGTGACAATCTCGTCCTGGAAATCAACTCTCTCAAGTAAGAGCAGCCCCTCCCTGTTCTCCTCGGGGAAGGCCCTGGTGTCACCCCAGTCTCCCCACAGGTATGCCTATAACATAAGTCTAAAGGAGGTGATGCAGGTACTGAGCCACGTGGTCCTGGAGTTCCCCCTGCAACAGATGGATTCCCCGCTTGACTCAAGCCGCTACTGTGCCCTGCTGCTTCCTGTGAGCAAAGATTGGAGCTGAGTACAAGGGATAATATACTGCAGCTCCCTTCTTTCTTCCATAGCTGCTAAAGGCCTGGAGCCCTGTTTTTAGGAACTACATAAAGCGCGCAGCCGACCATTTGGAAGCGTTAGCAGCCATTGAGGACTTCTTCCTAGAGCATGAAGCTCTTGGTATTTCCATGGCCAAGGTGAATATGACCTCAAGCCCCATTCTTCTGCACCCCTGAGGTCCCCTTTATTGGCCTTTTGCAGGTACTGATGGCTTTCTACCAGCTGGAGATCCTGGCTGAGGAAACAATTCTGAGCTGGTTCAGCCAAAGAGATACAACTGACAAGGGCCAGCAGTTGCGCAAGAATCAACAGGTGCGTCAGGCTGTCCTCCTCTCGCCAAGATGCCCCAGCCGATCTCTCCTCTGCTTCTTTACAGCTGCAGAGGTTCATCCAGTGGCTAAAAGAGGCAGAAGAGGAGTCATCTGAAGATGACTGAAGTCACACTGCCTGCTCCTTTGGGTGTGATTGAGTGCCCTCCTGGCTCCTGGGCTGGGACAAGTGAGGAACTAGCTGCAGAGGGATGAGTGACCACCATCCAGGCTGAGACTGAAAGGAGCAGAGGCTGGAACTACAGTATTCTTTCCCCTGCTAGCAACCATGTGCCTCCCATCCTGACTGTGGAGTTGGGATGTGGAAGTGGGGCTGGAACAAAGCTTCTGCCTAGGGAGGAGCTAAGCAGGCCCGGCAGTTGGAGGAAGGCCAGAGGAACAGCTTTGTGCTCCGGCTTTCCCTCAGGGAACAGCAGAGAGCAGTTGGCTCTTTCTGCTGCTTGTATATGTTAATATTAAAAGAGAGAGTGGTGTATTTGGTTTGTCTCCATCCCTGACTAATCAGCC